CAGAGGTTTGCATTCTCGAGTTTGGAGACCATGGCTCTGAAAGACTCAACTCACTCCACTGATGCCAGCCACCAGCTACTGTTGATGACTTCCCAAGTTCGTACTTTCAGTCCACACCTCTTCCTTTCGCTGGGCACCAAACTTGTCTACATTCCGAGTGCCCCGGCACACCCCGGGGCTTCGCTTTCCGCCTCTCACAGTAGGAAGCGGCGAGCCGCTTCTAGTGCCCACGCCGCTCCTCGGCTGCCCGGCCTGGGTTTTCCACCCTCGCCCCTGGAATCGGCCTCCCTAGATTCCCTTCCCTCTTAAAATCATTTGGAAACGGGCTCCAAGGGGCGACCCTGCGCAGAAAACCAAATTCCATCCGGGGCGGGCAGGGAGTGCTAGACTCCAAGGAAGACGTTTCCCACATTCGGTGGTGAGGAGTGTTTGGCGGCACGGCACGGCCAGCGCTCTCAAGGACCCTCTTCTGCGCAGAATATCCAGTCGTAGCCACGAAAATACGCCGCGTCAGTCCCTGACTCGAAAGGAAGTCCTCCAGAGAGCCGCACTAACCATCTAGCTTCCTCCACCTTCAGCCTGCCAGGCCCGCGGCCACCGCCGGCGCGGGAGGCCGGCCCACCTCTGCCCGCGCGCCTGGCCTTAAAGCGGTCGTGGAATTATGCTTCCTCAGGCAGGCGGTGGACGCACCGCGGGCTTTTTCTGTTTGAAGACTACAGCGTCACACAGCAACGCGCGCGAGAGAAGAGAGTATTCTCGCGAGAAGTCCAGGGGTGGCCGTGATGGCGGCGGCAGGAGCAGGACCTGGCCAGGAAGCGGGTGCCGGGCCTGGCCCAGGAGCGGTCGCAAATGCAACAGGGGCAGAAGAGGGGGAGATGAAGCCGGTGGCAGCGGGAGCAGCCGCTCCTCCTGGAGAGGGGATCTCTGCTGCTCCGACAGTTGAGCCCAGTTCCGGGGAGGCTGAAGGCGGGTAAGAGGTCCTGCCGCCCGAGGAAGACGCGGGAGGGAGGCCCGCCCCTCGCGAATCCCGCGGCTCCTGGAGCCCTGCCGCCCGCCCCCTGCGAACCCAGGCCCCGCCGCCAATGGCTCGCCCTGCCTCTGCGCCGCTTGGCCCGTCCCCTCTCAAGCATATCTCGGATAACGCCCCTTCCGCACCTTTCACGGGCGGTGGGAGCTGAGGCTCCTGTCGTTATCTCTGATCCTTGCACCCTGGCAGGAAGCTGGTAGCTCACACTTTAACGGGAGGCCTTCACATATTCCAGAAAAGAAACCACTTTGCAGTGCCAGACTGGAAGAAGTAACGGTCACTCTGAAAACAGGGTGGGAGAGCTGCCTCTCTTTGAACCTCTCCCAGGACCAACTCTAACCCAGGTAGATTTGACTGTAAAGGCCGGTTAGGCTTCATTCTTACTTGAGCGCTTTCATTATCTTATAGGGAGGCAAACTTGGTCGATGTAAGCGGTGGCTTGGAGACAGAATCATCTAATGGAAAAGATACACTAGTAAGTATTTTTAGTTGTTTGCAAGACAAAATACTGATTTGAGTCTCGAACTGCTCTGACACAGGAAGGTGCTGGGGATACATCAGAGGTGATGGATACTCAGGCGGGCTCCGTGGATGAAGAGAATGGCCGACAGTTGGGTGAGGTAGAGCTGCAATGTGGGATTTGTACAAAATGGTTCACGGCTGACACATTTGGCATAGATACCTCGTGAGTACTTTTCATAGTTTTTGTGAGAATTGTCACTAATTCGTATAATTTGGCTCTTCGGCAGATCCTGTCTACCTTTCATGACCAACTACAGTTTTCATTGCAACGTCTGCCATCACAGTGGGAATACCTATTTCCTCCGGAAGCAAGCAAGTAAGAACAAACTCTGGAGTATTTGAAGATGAGATAACTGTTTCTTCCTTTTTGTTTTTGATAGACTTGAAGGAAATGTGCCTTAGTGCTTTGGCCAACCTGACATGGCAGTCCCGAACACAGGATGAACATCCGAAGACAATGTTCTCCAAAGATAAGGTAGAGGTGGAACTAATGTGATTGCAGTTATACAGTAATAGTCTTAATTTATTTTGAAAATTAGGATATTATACCATTTATTGATAAATACTGGGAGTGCATGACAACCAGACAGAGACCTGGGAAAATGACTTGGCCAAATAACATTGTTAAAACAATGGTAAGTAGATTAAAATTGATTAGACTTGACATTTCATTAATAGTAAAACACTACTTCTTTTTAGAGTAAAGAAAGAGATGTATTCTTGGTAAAGGAACACCCAGATCCAGGCAGTAAAGATCCAGAAGAAGATTACCCCAAATTTGGACTTTTGGATCAGGTACATTAATATGTTTTACATTTTCTTTTTGAGACTCCTTTTTTAATTGGATGTATTTTTGCAGGACCTTAGTAACATTGGTCCTGCTTATGACAACCAAAAACAGAGCAGTGCTGTGTCTACTAGTGGGAATTTAAATGGTAAGTGTTTACATATCTCATTGCTGAAATATACAAATACATGGTGCCACTTCTGTTCTTACAGGTGGAGCCACTTTTGGAGGTGAATTCCTCCACTGTCTTCTTTCAGCCTCTCTCATTGAAAGCAATCTGCCTTCTCTTCAAAGGGGGAATTGCAGCAGGAAGCAGCGGAAAAGGACGAGGAGCCAAGCGCAAACAGCAGGATGGAGGGACCACAGGGACCACCAAGAAGGCCCGGAGGTGGGGAGAGTGCCCACCCTGCCCCCCTCACTAGTTTTTTGATGTTATTTTTTCCTTTCTGCAGTGACCCTTTGTTTTCTGCTCAGCGCCTTCCCCCTCATGGCTACCCATTGGAACACCCGTTTAACAAAGATGGCTATCGGTATATTCTAGCTGAGCCTGATCCGCACGCCCCTGACCCCGAGAAGCTGGAACTTGACTGCTGGGCAGGAAAACCTATTCCTGGAGACCTCTACAGAGCCTGCTTGTATGAACGGGTTTTGTTAGCCCTACATGATCGAGGTATGTAAAGTATTGGAGATCATATGGATGCATGCAGGCCTTCTTTTAATCTCTGTCACCGCAGCTCCCCAGTTAAAGATCTCAGATGACCGGCTGACTGTGGTTGGAGAGAAGGGCTACTCTATGGTGAGGGCCTCTCATGGAGTACGGAAAGGTGCCTGGTATTTTGAAATCACTGTGGATGAGATGCCACCAGATACCGCTGCCAGACTGGGTTGGTCCCAGCCCCTAGGTAAGCTGGGGCCTTAATATGGACATCACAGCCTGACTTCCTGTGTATGTTTTTATTGGGACAGGAAACCTTCAAGCTCCTTTAGGTTATGATAAATTTAGCTATTCTTGGCGGAGCAAAAAGGGAACCAAGTTCCACCAGTCCATTGGCAAACACTACTCTTCTGGCTATGGACAGGGAGACGTCCTGGGATTTTATATTAATCTTCCTGAAGACACAGAGACAGCCAAGTCATTGCCAGACACATACAAAGATAAGGTGAGTTTGTCCTCTCCCGGCAGATTCCTGGCATTGTGCCTTTTTTTCTTTCTTGGTTTTCAAGGCTTTGATAAAATTCAAGAGTTATTTGTATTTTGAGGAAAAAGACTTTGTGGATAAAGCAGAGAAGAGCCTGAAGCAGACTCCCCATAGTGAGGTGAGTCATGGCCATAAGAACATTAGAATCATGTTCTGAAGTAAAACCATGGTTTTTGTTTCAGATAATATTTTATAAAAATGGTGTCAATCAAGGTGTGGCTTACAAAGATATTTTTGAGGGGGTTTACTTCCCAGCCATCTCACTGTACAAGAGCTGCACGGTACGTACATGTTTCCATCCCATGAGCAAAACTTCCATGTCTGCTTGAATTGAATTCGCTCCAGGTTTCCATTAACTTTGGACCATGCTTCAAGTATCCTCCGAAGGATCTCACTTACCGCCCTGTGAGTAACATTACAAATGGCTGCATGTGTCCTCACCGTGTTCTGTTTCTCATTCCTCCTGCAGATGAGTGACATGGGCTGGGGCGCCGTGGTAGAGCACACCCTGGCTGACGTCTTGTATCACGTGGAGACAGAAGTGGATGGGAGGCGCAGTCCCCCATGGGAACCCTGACCAGGTCCCTCTTTTCTGTCAAGGACTTTCTGGGAATAATACTGGGGGTTTTGTTTTTGTTTTTGAACTGTCTCAAATGTTCTCCCAAAGATGCTAAAAACACAGCCTCTCCTTTTAGCAAGTTAAAAGGCTGGGTAGGACTGCGGGAGACTGCCTGCCTTTCACCATTTTCTCCCCACTTCCAGTGACTGCTCTTATTTTGTGTACCATAAGCCAACAACCGCTGACTCCAGGATTGCATAAGCCCCCTGTGAAATCGGTGCTGTACTGCATACCCTGCCAGCTGTGACTTGTTATCCTACTATATTTTCTAAGGAGTGAATAATATTGTCCGAGTAACTAACTTATTTAAAAGACATTTCCTTCTGTGGGCATTGACTGTATCCCACCTGTTTTCCAAGGAAATGGTAACCTGTTTCTGAGAACACCTGAAATCAATGGCTATACATTCCAAACCAATCTAAACGCTATTTCCTTTTGGTGTGGGTTTGGTTTTGTTCATTTTGAAATACACTTTTGAACACTGAGATCCGTAAAACTACTAGATCTCTGGAAGTGTAATTGTGAAAGAAACTTGCTTGCAGCTTTAACAAAATGAGAAACTTCCCAAATAAAACTTGTTTTGAAGTTTATGTGACACTTTGCTTCCCTTCAGATTGGGTGCCTCTTGGTGACAGTGTTCAGAAATGTAAGCAGCACGAGGAAGGGAGCTGGCACTGGGAGGAAGAGCCGGGTTTCTGAGTTGTGTTTTGGCTGCTTTCCTATTGCTCCCATTCTTGCCAATCAGCCACCCCCTTTCCTGTGAAAATCTGCCACCTTGAGGAGAGGAACAAGAGTTTAAAAGGGCTAATGATCTCCCTCCCGGTCTTCCCTTGGAACATGGATGTTGATATATGTGCGGGTGGTTTCCTGTCTTGCTTATCTTCCTTTGCCCTGAGCTGATGGCTAAAGGGCAGTTTTCGGACTATTAAAGACTGAAATGTAAGAATGAGCCTTCTAGGCTGGGCGCGGTGGCTCACGCCTGTAATCCCAACACTTTGG